TTATAGAACATGGACAGGAAAGTGAGACATGGGTTTCTAGAGAGACAAGAATTGGGAAAATAATTACAACTTATTAATAGGAGAGTATGCTGTAAGCTTAATTGAACTTGACTGAAGCTACACGAGAGCAACTGAGGACCAGGATGTGTTAGGGCCAATAGAACGGTAAAATTCAGGGCATGATCAGGAAGGGCTTTTTGGCAGGCATCTGTAGACACCTGCCTCACCTCACCAAGAAAACCCAGTTGAAGAAGGTGTGCCGGCCGGGCGGGGTGGCTCACACCTGTAATCCCAGCACTTTGGGAGGCCGAGGCGGGTGGATCACGAGGTCAGGAGATCGAGACCATCCTGGCTAACATGGTGAAACCCCGTCTCTACTAAAAAATACAAAAAATTAGTCAGGCGTGGTGGTGGGCGCCTGTAGCCCCAGCTACTCGGGAGGCTGAGGCAGGAGAATGGCGTGAATCCGGGAGGCGGAGCTTGCAGTGAGCCGAGATCGCGCCACTGCACCCCAGCCTGGGCGACAGAGCGAGACTCTGTCTCAAAAAAAAAAAAAAAAAAGAAGGTGTGCCTGTTTAGTCACGAGTGGGATACAGGATAAACGTAAATCACCTCACCATATCCTGAAATGTTATACCACAAGGTGGAGCATCTCCTGACATTTTAAAGATAAAGAGGTAAACTGAAGTCAAAGGAGCTATCACTTTATTTACTTTACATAGCTTTTATTTATTTATTTGTTTGTTTGTTTGTTTGTTGTTATTAATTTTTGAGATGGAGATTCGCTCTTGTTGCCCTGGCTGGAGTGCAATGTCATGGTCTCCGCTCACTGCAACCTCCGCCTCCCGGGTTTAAGCGATTCTCCCGCTTCAGCCTTCTGAGTAGCTGGGATTACAGGCGCCCATCACCACATCTGGCTAATTTTTATATTTTTGGTAGAGACAGGGTTTCACCATGTTGGCCGGGCTGGTCTCTAACTCCTGATCTCAGGTGATCTGCCCACCACGGCCTCCCAAAGTGCTGGGATTACAGGCGTGAGACACCACGCCTGGCCTTACATAGCTTTTAGAATATATTATCTCATGCAGTTGTATAAACTTAAAATATTGGTGGGCCCAAAAAAGGTAGAGATAATTTCAATTAATGGATAGATTCAATGTGATGGATGGTGGAAAACTAAAATATTTGTAGAAAGGTGTATTTTTGCCCCTATCAAGGTTGATTTTCAAACTAGAGTCTGTCAGTTTTCTTTACTCCATTATCAAGAGCAAGTTAATGAGATGGGTAGACCGATTGCCAGATCCAGTGTGGAAAATGATGTGTGGCTGCTTTATAGATTACTGAGCTTCTCTAATGGAGTAAGTTTATGCTACTGTGTTCAAATGATACAAACAGGACCTCTAGGAGGTTATGTTTTATTGAATGTAAGTGATTTAGATGGCTAAATCTACATACCTATAGAATGCCTGTGCACTTTACAGTTTTTTCTGCTTAAGAATGCAAGTTATGTTAGAGTTTTGTTTATAAAACTCAGGAAAAAGTCAGAGATGTCTTTTTGTTGTTGTTGTTGTTACAAGTTTAAGGTGAGCACTAAGATCTGAGGCAGGTTATAAAATAGTTGATAGGCATAGAATGAGCACAGTCTAATTTCTCCTTGCAGGAATGAATTATTTGCAATAATTTGTGTATGTCTTTGTGAACTCGTTAAATTCTTTGATTTGTTAGAAAGTCATTATGTATCTCCAAGGCACATTTCTTTTTCTTTCTGTCAATAATGGTGTACTAAAGAATAGAAAAAAAATTCTAATTTTAAAAAGGCTCTTTGCCATTCTAGTCTCTCAATTATTCAAGCCCTTCTTTTCATTTCTTAAACCTCTTTTGTGTTACTTTTGAGTCATTTAAATGCTTATTAGCACAGAGTGAGCACAAAAAGCCAGGAGGAATTGAATTCAAATCAGCTTTCCTACCTGTCAACAAGTTTGTCGAGTAAAGTTTTGGCTAAATTGAGTTTTGGGGTAGAAAGTTCATGAAAATTCTATTTATCCATTTGTAGGTAATCAAGGTTATTTGCATAATATTTGAACTGGCTGTAATGAAAAATGTTTGTTAATAGAGTGTGCACTAATCATATAGTGCATAGTCTTGTTTGTTTCTTATTGTTTTTAAAGTAAATTCTTTGTAAGTTTTTAAAAGTAGCTCTTGAGTTTTTGTAAATAGTTAAATAGACTTGGAAAGGGGAAATAATTCGGCAGTTAAAACAATTTCTTCCCTATGCTAAAACTCTAAGGGAAAAAATGGGTTTTATTTTTCCTTAATGTTTCTATGTTAGATTTAAAGGCCTTCGAAATCATATTGTGCTGATTCTTAGAACATTAAGTTGTTGTTCCTAAATTAAAGCTGGGAAGTGAAAATTTAATTCTGAAAGCATCAGCAACAACTTGTCCTTCTCTCCTTGTGTGCTGCCATTTTAGCTTGGAAGGCATACGTGTAAGAGCAGTCTCTTTGTACTATTTAGCTGGTTATCCCTACACAAAAACTTCTGGCTTTGTAGTTCTCAGGGCTCTCTGCTAGGTTGTGTGGAGGATATTGAGGTGAATTAGACATGGTCCCTTGACAATAGCGTACTGTTGTTTTTTTTTGTAATTTGATTCTTAACCACTTGAAATTGAATCTGCCAACTCCTTTCCCCCAAGTAAAAGACCTAAGGTGCTAATCCCTACTCACTGATGACAAATGCTAAATTGGAAGCAACAGCTTAGGAATGCAAAGATCCTTATCCAATTACATTACAAGCTCTCTAAGCCAGTCATGTTCAGCATCATCAGGGCGATAGGAAGGCAAGATCTCACTTTGGTAAGAATGATAGCGTAGTTTGAGTAAGTTTTAGAAAATTCTAAAATGCAAAGTTCATTCAAGGAAATAAAATGTGGTAGGAGCTGAGAAAATGATTTGCTTTTGTTAAGTTCAACGCATAAAGGTTTATGTGGATCATGGTTAAGAGCACTGGCTTGGGAGTCCATCAGATAAAGATTTGAATCCCAGCTCCACAAATATGTGACACTGGACCTGCCTAAGCCTCAATTTCCTCATCTGTAAAATGGGCATAATAAAATAACCTCTCACAGGATTTTGGGGAGAATTAGATGAGATCATAGATATAAAACGCTTAACCGAGTATACAGCAATGCTTAATGTAAGTGGTAACAGAAAGTACAAGGCACTGTTTGCTGACCGAACCGGTGTTTTTGATCCTGCCTAGGAGACTAAGTAAACCACCCAAAAAGCAGTTAAGTATCCAGGGAATGTTATATATGAGTAAATGCCACAATAGATGGGAAAGACAATAAGGGCTGTTGGGGAGCGAGGAGGGCTATGCTATCATAAGAATCAGGTGAGCTAAGTGTGGGTTGGTAATAAACATGACCCACTGGTCTCATGGAAAGTATGACTTTTCCCTTAGCCGTTTACTTTAAGAAAGGTCAGTGTCCTGAATGCAGTTTGTATTTAGATTCTTATGCCAAGATTTTCCCCAGAAAATAATCTTTATGAAAAGATGTTCATGTCTATTTTGGCAAGTTGGGTTCTGCTAGTTAAAAAGATGCCCCTCCCGCCCCACCACATCACCATTAGATTGTAGTTATGCAAAGCTCCTTCAGTAATTGGAGTTCCTATTGGGGAAGAGACAAAGAGATGAGCTGCTGAAAGATGGTCACATTTGGAACAAACAGGCCATGGTCATAACAAAGTCAAATACTCTTTATTTGAACCTTATGAAGAAATTTCTTACAGGCTGGACACAGTGGCTCATGCCAGCACTTTGGGAGGCTTGATGGGTGGATCACTTGACCTCAGGAGTTTGAGACCAGCCTGGGCAACACGGCAAAACCCCGTCTCTATAAAAAATACAAAAATTAGCCTGATGTGGTGGCACACATGTGTAGTCCCAGCTACTTGGGAGGCTGAGGTGGGAGGATTGCCTGAGCCCAGGGAGGTTGAGGCTGCAGTGAGCTGTGATCAAACTACTACACTCCATCCTGGGCGACAGAGTAAGACCTTGTCTCAAAAAAAAAAAAATCCTTACAGTTATGGTTCCATTATTGACATGCTGTATAGGGTTCCTCTCTAGAAGTCTCTAATCTACAGTGGTGGCATCTCTCACTTCTGTGAATCATAATGCAACTTTTGCTTCTCCTCATATTCACACACCACTCTTGACAGTTACCTAGTCTCTGATCTTACAGGGTTTATGAATAAAACTAGAAGGCAAGATGAAATGATCTGAGACCACATAAATCGATATGATGAAATTCTTCTGATTGATCTAATGGGGAATAGAGGGACTCACACATTTTAGTGTGCAAACACACTTGTACAGTTCCTTTTTTGGAAGAAGATATGGCTATCAAAGGGCATGATAGATGCACAGAAATTACAATAGTCTGTGATCAGCTCTCACATCTTGGGTTTATCTACCTTCCCCACGAGACTGTGAACTTCTCAAGGGCAAGGTCTGTTTTTTTATTCACCTCTGCATTACCAGGGGCTAGCACAGGGCCAGAACCTCAGTAGGAACTCAATAAATGCATCTTTATGCTGAACTCACTTTGTTTTCTGTGCTGCCGGAAATTGCATGCCCCCAGTGGCCATTTTGAGTGCAAAGTGTTATTTTAAGATGCTCTCTAGAGAAAGCACTCTAGGCTCTGCTTACAAATGTCTGAGAGGAAAGGAGAGCCGAATGACTAGGGGATCTGGAGAAATTCCTAAGTGAAGGTCGTGGAGAAATGATGGGAAGGAGAGACTCACCTCTTTTTGAGTGTGCTACTTCTATCCCAAGACTGTTGTTATTTTTCATAAGAAAATGCTCAGATGTCATTGAGGCTGTAGTCTGACTGCAATACTGCAAAAAAGCACTTTTGGGCTAATCATTCTCTTTCTGAAACCAGTAGTTGCCATGTTCCTCCTTGTGCTGAAACTCAGTTTGGAGGATGGGGTGGTGGTAGTGGTGGCGTGGTGGTGCAGGGATGTTTTTGAATTGGCTCTGTGCCCTACTGCTCAGCTTTCTGCCTGCTTTCTGGTATCCCTCCCAGTGTGATAAAGGAGAGATTCTATGATGCCAGTGTTCACTTCAGACTTGCAGAAGAGACATTCTTAGAATTCTTAAGGAGAACTAGTTTCTAAAGTAAAAGATTTACCGGTAAACTAATGACCTTTGGTATGGTATTTAAGCAGAAGTAACCCAGGCTCATTTTGCATTGCTTACAGATAAATATTATGTGATTATTCTTGTGTCTTACACATTTCTAATGATAACATAAATATGCCTGCTAGTCAAATGTGCTTTTGGATACATGAGTGGTTGGATGGTTGAATATATACATTCATGTACATTTTTATGTATTTTAGTATTACAAGCATGGTTTTATATTTATACACATACAGTTACGATGATAAAAGATCAGTCATCCTGTACTGCGAATGTACAGGAACCACCACAAAATTGTAAAGTCTAAGTGGTGATGCTATTAGTGACCCTCAGTGAGGATCCATTGTTTCCTCTCTTTGGACCAAGAAGTGGACTGCAACTGAATCTATTCTGACGAGTTTCCTTTTTTGCTATCTGTCCTTTCCACTTATATTAGAAATAAAATTATCTCAATTTATGGAGCTGTGCATTTCTTCCCATTTGTAGAGTTTGCACATAGAAAGCTCATTGAGATTTGGTCCTTAGTGGCCTGAGTAAGCAACGGAAAAGTGTACTGCATCCCACACCATGGTACCAAAATTGGCATTTTTATTTTACTAGAGATAGAAAAATGCAATTTATTCTCCTTTATGGGATGATATGAAGCTTTCTTTTTCAATAAATGTTTTCAATGAAGAAGATATTTGATTTGAAGAAAAATATGAAGTAAATGATAATACAGATGGTGTGGCAAATATGAGGATTATATGTGAATAAGTTCGGGAAACTAATAGAAACAAGGATTAGGAGTTGGGAGACCTGGGTTTGAATCCTGGTTCAGCTCCTAATGTAGACAGATGAACTTAGGCCTCTGAGCCAGTTTCCTGATGGATAAAGTTGAAATGATGGTATTTTCCTTGTCTACTTGACAAAGCGTTTGGTAACAAACAGAATGCATATGAAAGTGTTTTCTTAAGACTGCAAAGTGACCTTGAAATGAATTAACAAAAAATACTAATATTATTAGCAAGTTATTCAAGAAAACTTAGGAGTCAGTGAATGAAAACTTTTAAGAACAAATCATTTTGTTTTGTTTTGTTTTCCCCATGGTGAAAACTGAGTTGGTTCCAAATTTAGGTTGACGGTTTTCCTGTCACTACTTACGGGAAGAAGACTGAAACATATGCTCACTTCTCTCCAGATTGCATAAATGCCTTCGCCTTTTACTTAGCACTGCTCCGGAACTGTATGGAAGTTGCTATTATTTGAATGTTTAAGGTACCATTTATTGTAACGGGTTTTTGGAGTTATCATAATAACTTTACTTTTGTCTCTTATAAAGGAAAAGGCCAAAGTTGTTGAGCCCCTGGACTATGAGAATGTTATTGCCCAAAGAAAAACCCAGATTTACAGCGACCCCCTCCGAGATCTGCTTATGTTCCCAATGGAAGATATATCTGTGAGTTCACAAACACTTCTTTAAAGAAAAAATTCTTACAGCAAAAATGTTCTTTGTGTTCTAGATCTCGGTGATAGGTCGTCAACGCAGAACGGTGCAGTCTACTGTACCAGAAGATGCTGAAAAGAGGGCCCAGAGTTTATTTGTTAAAGAGGTAAGAGGCTCAAAGGCCACAGAAGAATATTCATTTCAAATTCAAGATTCCTATTTTCTTTCAGTGTATTAAAACCTATAGCACAGATTGGCACGTGGTAAACTACAAGTATGAGGACTTCTCTGGGGACTTTCGAATGTTGCCATGGTAAGTTTAGCATTCCAGGGAAACATGCAACATAGTGTCTAAGACAGTTCTCTTATATTTGCAGTAAATCTTTGAGACCAGAAAAGATTCCTAATCATGTATTTGAGATAGATGAAGACTGTGAGAAAGATGAGGTAAGAATGGGGGCAACAGTTGGGGTAACTGTTTGTTTTACTGATAATTTTTGTTCTATTTCAGGACTCATCTTCTTTATGTTCTCAGAAGGGTGGTGTGATAAAACAAGGCTGGTTGCATAAAGCAAATGTAAATAGTACCATCACAGTAACCATGAAGGTAGGAAGTAGTTATTATATTATTCCATCATTAAATGTATCATTGCTGGGTTTTCCCCATGTAGGTATTCAAGAGACGATATTTTTACTTGACCCAACTTCCTGACGGTTCATATATTCTCAATTCCTATAAAGATGAGAAAAATTCAAAAGAATCGAAAGGTTGCATCTACTTGGACGCCTGCATTGATGTTGTTCAGGTAAGGCCATTGAGGTAATCCTTCTCTTTTTCCTAACTGAACACATACTTTTTCTCCCCTCTAGTGCCCCAAAATGCGCCGTCATGCTTTTGAACTCAAGATGTTAGATAAATATAGCCATTATCTGGCTGCTGAAACTGAGCAGGAAATGGAGGAATGGTTGATAACTTTGAAAAAGATTATTCAGATCAACACCGACAGTTTAGTTCAAGAAAAAAAGGAGACGGTAGAAACAGCACAAGGTCAGAATTTTAAAGTGATTTATTATTGAAGTGTTTAGAACATCTGCTTTTAATGAATTTGCAGATGATGAAACTAGCAGCCAAGGAAAAGCCGAGAACATCATGGCAAGTTTGGAAAGGAGCATGCATCCGGAACTGATGAAGGTACATCTTTCATATGGCAACTTGCCTTCAACTGAAGTAACATACTTATTTTTTAAAATTTTAGTATGGAAGAGAAACTGAACAACTAAACAAACTCAGTAGAGGAGATGGAAGACAGAATCTCTTTTCTTTTGATTCAGAAGTTCAGGTATTAATGATACATTTCTTTAATAGTCCTAGTTTGAAAATGATTCATACTATCTCTTTTATAGAGGTTGGACTTTTCAGGAATTGAACCTGATATAAAGCCATTTGAAGAAAAATGCAATAAACGTTTCCTGGTGAATTGCCATGATTTAACTTTCAATATCTTGGGCCAAATTGGAGACAATGCAAAAGGACCACCCACAAATGTATGTATGACTTTGCCTTCTACCCCCCTTGCCAGTTTTAAAATGTAACTGTTTTCATTCCCAGGTTGAGCCCTTTTTTATCAATCTTGCCTTATTTGATGTAAAGAACAATTGTAAGATTTCAGCAGACTTTCATGTAGACCTGAATCCCCCATCTGTCCGTGAAATGCTGTGGGGCTCTTCAACCCAACTGGCCAGTGACGGTAGCCCAAAGGGCTCTTCACCCGAATCTTACATTCATGGAATTGCCGAATCTCAGTTACGCTACATACAACAGGTAACGAATGACCTTTAGTCTTAGCAGCGTATAAGAAAGTCTAACGGAAGTACTTTTTTCCCAGGGAATTTTCTCAGTGACGAATCCACATCCTGAAATTTTTCTAGTTGCCAGAATTGAAAAGGTACTACAGGGAAACATTACACACTGTGCAGAACCCTATATCAAAAATTCTGATCCAGTAAAGGTAATTTATAAAGGTTGTTGATCAACATTTCAATACAAGCCTATCTTCTTGTTTCTGACCTTAGACGGCCCAGAAGGTGCACAGGACAGCTAAACAAGTGTGTAGCCGCCTTGGACAATACAGAATGCCCTTCGCTTGGGCTGCCAGGTTTGTACAAATATAATCCTGACCCGCTCACTTTTTTAAAAAAATGCTTCTGTTGCTGTTTTAGACCCATTTTCAAAGATACTCAAGGCTCTCTTGATCTGGATGGGAGATTTTCTCCTCTGTATAAACAAGACAGTAGCAAGCTTTCAAGTGAAGACATTCTCAAGTTGCTCTCAGAATATAAGAAGTAAGTGTTTGGTGTTTCTGCAATAAGTAAATTTAACTCTAAAATATTATTATTTTATACCCAGGCCAGAAAAGACCAAACTGCAGATTATTCCTGGGCAGCTAAACATCACAGTAGAATGTGTTCCTGTGGATTTATCAAGTAAGAACATATTGCAAATAAACCTTAAGCATATGATCTTTGCCTGTTTTTTTCCCTGCTATAGATTGTATTACTTCTTCATATGTGCCCTTGAAGCCTTTTGAAAAGAATTGCCAAAATATTACTGTGGAGGTTGAAGAGTTTGTTCCAGAAATGACAAAATATTGTTATCCATTTACTATTTACAAAAACCATCTGTATGTATATCCCCTGCAATTAAAATACGATAGCCAGAAAACATTTGCCAAGGTAACCATGTAAACTATACATTTTTGGAGTATTGTGACTCATTTTGACTGATTAATCATTTTAGGCAAGGAACATTGCAGTCTGTGTGGAATTCCGGGATTCAGATGAAAGTGACGCTAGTGCCCTAAAGGTTTGTTTATGATATTGATAGGCATATGTTTTTAGAGCGGTGACTCTGTTTCTTTCTTTTGCAGTGTATTTATGGAAAACCTGCAGGGTCTGTTTTTACCACAAATGCTTATGCTGTTGTCTCGCATCACAACCAAAATCCAGAGTTCTATGATGAGGTAAAAATATATTATCCTGACATTTCTAAAACAAGTTCCATGTGTAATTTTGCTTTCATTTCAGATTAAAATTGAGCTTCCCATTCACCTACATCAAAAACATCATTTGCTTTTCACTTTTTATCATGTAAGTTGTGAAATTAACACAAAGGGAACAACCAAAAAGCAAGACACAGTTGAAACTCCAGGTACGTGTTCTCTTTAAATGTCTCTCTCTACATCATTTCTCACAGTTTGTTATTATCTTGGCAGTTGGGTTTGCCTGGGTACCTTTGCTGAAAGATGGTAGAATCATCACATTTGAGCAGCAGCTGCCAGTTTCCGCCAATCTTCCCCCAGGCTACTTGAATCTGAATGATGCAGAATCAAGAAGGGTAGGAAAATACTGCATTTGTTGAAGTAATCATATGTTATAGAATCTCAATTTTCTGTTCACAGCAATGTAACGTGGATATTAAATGGGTAGATGGTGCAAAGCCTTTGTTGAAGATTAAAAGCCACTTAGAATCTACCATTTACACTCAAGTAAGTTGCATCATTTGAATTTTGTCAATTTTATTTCATATGGCTGTTTCCATCTGTGTTCCAGGATCTGCATGTGCACAAATTCTTCCATCATTGCCAGCTGATTCAGTCAGGCTCGAAAGAAGTTCCAGGGGAGCTCATTAAATATTTAAAGGTAAATGAACAGCAGCTTTCTGCAAAACGTTTTGTTTTCATAACTAATAATGACTTAATTTTAGTGTTTGCATGCCATGGAGATCCAAGTCATGATACAGTTTCTACCTGTAATTCTTATGCAACTCTTCCGAGTTCTCACAAATATGACCCATGAAGATGACGTTCCTATCAACTGCACCATGTGAGTTTTGGTGTTATAATACAAAGATGCTATGACATGCTGACTCTTGTGAATGTCGTTTCAGGGTTCTCTTACATATTGTATCAAAGTGCCATGAAGAAGGCTTGGATAGTTATCTAAGATCATTCATAAAGGTTTGTGGAGTAAAGTTTCTTTCTGAGCAATTCAGTTCATTTTTTTTTGTTTGTTTATTTGTAGTATAGCTTCCGACCTGAAAAACCGAGTGCTCCTCAGGCCCAGCTGATACATGAAACCCTGGCTACTACGATGATAGCAATATTGAAACAGTCTGCAGATTTTTTATCAATAAACAAATTGCTAAAGGTATGAACACAGGACACAACAAGGAACAAAAGACCGTTAAAGATTCTCTTTCTTTTTTTTTCAGTACTCATGGTTTTTCTTTGAAATAATTGCAAAGTCAATGGCCACATACTTGTTGGAAGAGAATAAGATTAAGGTAAGTAAATTAAGGTAAAGAATAACTTTCAATCTGACTTTTTTCTGTGCCTATTTCATTTCAGCTTCCCCGAGGCCAGAGATTTCCCGAGACATATCATCATGTCTTACATTCACTGCTTCTTGCAATAATTCCCCATGTGACTATTCGGTATGCGGAGATTCCCGATGAGTCCAGAAATGTGAACTATAGTTTGGCTAGCTTCCTGAAGGTGAGTTCAAGGCAGCTAGAATGTGGTAAGGAATTAACCCTTAGTTTTGTTTTGGTTTCTATAGCGCTGTTTGACACTAATGGATAGAGGATTTATTTTCAATTTAATAAATGACTATATATCTGGATTCAGCCCCAAAGATCCTAAGGTAAGTTATAAGGACATGATTGTAGTGGATGTTATGAGCTAATGTATCATTTCTTTCCATTTAGGTTCTGGCTGAATACAAGTTTGAATTTCTGCAAACAATTTGCAATCACGAACATTACATTCCTCTGAACTTGCCAATGGCATTTGCAAAACCTAAACTGCAGCGGGTTCAAGGCATGTATTTGCATTTTCCATCATTTGAGTTTATTTGTCCCTTTTCTTTTCATATATTAATTAGATTTTTTTTCATTTGCGGTGGACCGTTTGACTTCAGTAGGTAGGTTTAACTCGGTTCACTCTAAATTAGCTATAAATGGGTTTTAAATTTCATTGTACTGCAGATTCAAATCTTGAATACAGTTTATCAGATGAGTATTGCAAGCATCACTTCTTGGTTGGTCTACTTCTGAGGGAAACTTCCATTGCTCTTCAGGACAATTATGAGATCAGATATACAGCTATCTCTGTTATAAAGAATCTTTTGATAAAACATGCATTTGACACAAGATACCAGCACAAGGTAAGGATATCCATGCAGTCATCAGTATCACATACGTATTAAGCTTTCAATAATTATTTTTCAGAACCAACAAGCCAAAATAGCACAATTGTACCTCCCCTTTGTTGGACTACTTTTGGAAAATATACAGCGATTAGCAGGTCGAGATACCTTGTATTCTTGTGCAGCCATGCCTAATTCTGTAAGTAGTAATGTGTTTCTGTTGGAGTTTTATTAAATGACACAGGTATCATATTCTGTTACAGGCATCCAGAGATGAGTTTCCATGTGGCTTTACTTCACCTGCCAATAGAGGGAGTCTGAGCACTGACAAAGACACCGGTAATTAAACCTTTTGGAGATGATACATTGCGCCAACAAGGGCTTGACTTTTTTTTTTCCCCAGCTTATGGGTCTTTTCAAAATGGACATGGAATTAAGAGAGAAGATTCAAGAGGTTCCCTCATCCCAGAAGGAGCAACAGGATTTCCAGATCAGGGCAACACTGGTGAAAATGTAAGAACTTAAATATATAGGATGACCCTAGTGATACTATTTCACGAACATCCTGTCCTTACAGACCCGACAGAGTTCTACAAGGAGTAGTGTATCCCAGTATAACCGCCTGGATCAGTATGAAATCAGAAGCCTCCTGATGTGCTACCTGTATATAGTAAAAATGATTTCAGAAGGTGAGTTACCATCATATTAAGCATGGACTGTAAAGATCTAACACTTTATTTATTCCATTTTCAGATACTCTCTTAACTTACTGGAATAAAGTATCACCTCAGGAGCTCATAAACATTCTTATACTTTTAGAGTAAGTTATATTAATTTATCTTCATATACTTTTATTACTAACATGCTATTGTTTTTCTTTCTAGAGTATGCTTGTTTCACTTTAGATATATGGGGAAAAGAAACATAGCAAGGTAATTCCCATAGCACTGCAATTTCTACTTTTACTCCAGTTCCTGACTTTAAAATTTATTTTAGGGTGCATGATGCCTGGCTGTCAAAACACTTCGGAATAGACCGAAAATCGCAAACCATGCCTGCTCTTCGAAACAGATCAGGAGTAATGCAGGCCCGGCTTCAGCATCTTAGTAGCCTAGAAAGTTCATTTACACTTAATCACAGTAAGTGAAAATGTGTGTGTGGTACCCATTTGGGGAAAAGTTTAATTTACTTTTTTAATCCTAGGTTCTACAACAACTGAAGCAGACATTTTCCACCAGGCACTTCTTGAAGGCAATACAGCTACTGAAGTTTCCCTAACAGTACTAGACACCATATCATTTTTCACTCAGTGCTTCAAGGTAAAAATGAAGAGTTATAATTCAGTTGGTACGGGCATAAACCATATTTTTTAATGTTTTATAGACCCAACTTTTAAATAATGATGGCCATAACCCATTAATGAAAAAAGTGTTTGATATACATCTTGCTTTTCTTAAAAATGGACAATCTGAAGTGTCGCTGAAACATGTATTTGCCTCACTGAGAGCTTTCATCAGTAAGGTAAGGACAGAAGCTTGGGAGCAGCCGGTGGGAAATACTTATTTCTGTTTTCCCTGTTCTTTAGTTTCCTTCAGCATTTTTCAAAGGAAGAGTAAACATGTGTGCTGCATTTTGCTATGAGGTTTTAAAGTGCTGCACATCGAAGATTAGCTCAACCAGGAATGAAGCATCTGCACTTTTGTATCTTTTGATGAGAAACAACTTTGAGTATACCAAAAGGAAAACCTTTTTGAGGACACATCTACAGGTCAGTGAAAATAAAAGCGCCTCTTCATCTTTATTTGGAAAATAATATTTACTTCTTCCCACAGATAATAATTGCTGTAAGCCAACTGATAGCTGATGTAGCACTAAGCGGAGGATCAAGATTTCAGGAGTCTTTATTCATTATCAATAATTTTGCAAATAGTGACAGACCTATGAAGGTATGTTCTCATTTCAGATAATAAATTAGAACCAACTTGTCTTTTTTGTTTGTTTTGAAATTAGGCAACTGCCTTTCCCGCAGAAGTCAAAGACTTGACCAAGAGAATCCGCACTGTTCTTATGGCCACTGCCCAAATGAAGGAGCATGAGAAAGACCCTGAAATGCTAATTGATCTCCAGTATAGCTTAGCCAAGTCCTATGCAAGCACCCCAGAGCTCAGGAAAACCTGGCTTGATAGCATGGCCAAGATTCATGTAAAAAATGGAGATTTTTCAGAGGTGACTACTTAAAGTTTTGTTCTAAACAGCCCCTGACAGTTCTTTCTCTGTCATCCTTTTTCAGGCTGCGATGTGTTATGTCCATGTAGCAGCTCTAGTTGCAGAGTTTCTTCATCGAAAAAGTAAGATATTTCTGTTTTTAGAGATGGGGGGAAATTCACTCCACTGTTTTTTTTATTCACACAGAATTATTTCCTAACGGATGTTCAGCGTTCAAGAAAATTACTCCCAATATAGATGAAGAAGGAGCAATGAAAGAAGATGCTGGGATGATGGATGTCCATTATAGTGAAGTAAGGATTCCAGGGCCTGCATTGCCAGTTATTAATTCCTAATTGGATTTTTCTCTTAATGCAGGAGGTCTTGCTGGAGTTGCTAGAACAATGTGTGGATGGCTTATGGAAGGCAGAACGTTATGAAATAATTTCTGAGATTTCCAAGTTGATCGTTCCAATTTATGAGAAACGTCGTGAGTTTGAGGTAGGCAATTTGAACATTTTTATCATTGACTTACAAAGCTGATTTGTATATTTTTATTTTTCAGAAACTTACTCAAGTTTATAGAACTCTTCATGGAGCTTACACAAAAATTCTGGAAGTTATGCATACAAAAAAGAGACTTTTAGGCACTTTCTTCAGAGTTGCCTTTTATGGCCAAGTAAGTGTACTTGAATCCATAAAGTTTTCCTTTATAAGTTATTATTTGTTTAACTTTATAATAGTCTTTTTTTGAAGAAGAAGATGGAAAGGAGTACATCTATAAAGAACCAAAGCTCACTGGCCTCTCAGAAATTTCCTTGAGACTTGTTAAACTTTATGGTGAAAAGTTTGGTACGGAGAATGTCAAAATAATTCAGGATTCAGACAAGGTAACACATACCCTACATGTTGAAATCATTATAATAAATAAATAAAAACTTTCTTATTTTATAGGTAAATGCCAAAGAGCTTGATCCAAAATATGCTCATATACAAGTTACTTATGTGAAGCCTTACTTTGATGACAAAGAACTCACAGAAAGGAAGACCGAGTTTGAAAGAAATCATAATATCAGCAGATTTGTTTTTGAGGCCCCTTACACTTTATCAGGCAAAAAACAGGGCTGTATAGAAGAACAGTGCAAACGCCGTACAATCTTGACAAGTAAGTACAATTTTACATATTAACTTCTTATTAAGTCAGTAAATCAATCTTAACATTTTAATAGCTTCAAACTCGTTTCCTTACGTGAAGAAGAGGATTCCTATTAACTGTGAACAGCAGATTAATTTAAAACCAATTGATGTTGCCACTGATGAAATAAAAGATAAAACTGCAGAGCTGCAAAAGCTTTGCTCCTCTACTGACGTGGACATGATTCAGCTCCAACTTAAATTGCAGGGCTGTGTTTCTGTGCAGGTACGTTGGTCATCCAACATGTATTGAATGTTAACACTCTCATTTTTCTTCTATTGTGATATAGGTCAATGCTGGTCCATTAGCATATGCAAGAGCTTTCTTAAATGACAGCCAAGCTAGCAAGTATCCACCTAAGAAAGTGAGTGAGTTGAAAGACATGTTTAGGTAAGTGTTTTATAGTTTTCAGGTTAGACCCGACAAGACCTTTATCTTTGATATTCATCCACAGGAAATTTATACAAGCATGCAGCATTGCACTTGAACTAAATGAGCGGCTAATTAAAGAAGATCAAGTTGAGTACCATGAAGGGCTAAAGTCAAATTTCAGAGACATGGTAAAAGAATTATCTGACATTATCCATGAGCAGGCAAGTATTAGGGTGACTAAAACTGAAAACATCATGATAATCATGCTGATTTCTTCTGTTTTAGATATTACAAGAAGACACAATGCATTCTCCCTGGATGAGCAACACATTACATGTATTTTGTGCAATTAGTGGTACATCAAGTGACCGAGGTTATGGTTCCCCAAGATACGCTGAAGTGTGAGGAAATGCAGATGTACGTGACAATGAGACTGACCTTTCTCAGGAATATTTGGAGCTGTGCAAATGTTAAAATTTAAAGATTTGATATACATGGAGTGTTTCTTCTCGACACCAAAATTTTCATGTGTTCCAACAGGGTGCTTACATATTTGTAAATAAGCAACTTGAAAGTGCCTGGAAAATTGCACCACTGTGCTTGGTTTGTACTTTTTTAGGTAAATCTATATGCTGAAAAGTAGAGCTCAAAAACAGTAGTTCAATTTGCTTAATTATTGCTTAAAATAATGGTACTATGTAAAATTGTATAATGGAATACAATAAAAGGTAAAACTTATTTGTAATTAGAAGTGAAAGAAATAATACTTTGAACTTA